CCATATTTTGAAATCAATGTCTGCAAAAGTAATGAAAGCCACACAAAGGCATCTATAATGTGGCCCTTTCCCAGTCTTATAACCACTTAAAAATGTATTCCTTCTTCCTCTCCGTCTCTTCACAACACCTATTGATCCTTACTTCATTGATGTAAAATGGGGAAAATATCAGCGACCTCATACCTTGGGAAGATTAAAGGAAAGTTATTTAACAAAAACTTATACAGCACTTATGCTGTGCCAGGCCTATTCTATTTTACACTTTTTTTTTTTTTTGAGTTGGAGTCTCACTCTGTCACCCAGGCTGGAGTGCAGTGGTGCGATCTCGGCTCACTGCAACCTGCCGGGTTCAAGTGATTCTCCGACCTCAGCCTCCCAAGTAACTGAGATTACAGGCGCCCGCCACCAGGCCCAGCTATTTTTTTTTTTTTTTTTTTTTTTTTTTTTTTTTGTATTTTTAGTAGTGACAGGGTTTCACCATGTTGGCCAGGCTGGTCTCGAACTCCTGACCTCAGGTGACCCACCTGCCTCGCCTCCCAAAGTGCTGGGAGGTGTGAGCCACCAAGCCCGGCCCTATTTTACCAATAATAACACTTCGAATCCTCCGAAGAGCCCTATGAGGTAGGTACCATTATCATTATTTTACAGATGAGGAACTGAGGCCCAGGAGAGATAACTAAACCTGCTGAGGGTCACTAACTAGGACCTGGTAGAACCAGGATTTAAATCTGAGTAGGCTGTCTGAACCCCATCCACTTGAGCACCCTCTGAGATAATTTAGCCCCTTCACCGGTACGAGATCTATGGCGGCCTCCAGAAATGGTTGCTAACTTACTATTATCGTTATTTCTGTCGTACAATTCATTTCTACCTTTCCAATAAACTTTCCCCAACCAGTGAACCTCACTTACTGCCCATAAAGTTCACCTGTGCCTCACCACCCTGCCATCGCCCGAGTTTTCTGCTCTGATCTAATCCTCACACGCCTGTGCAGCACCAGCTTCCAACACCAGGTGCACCGCCAGGGTATTTACTGATCCAGTGAGTGAAGGTGGGCCCGGCCGGGCTGGTTCCCATCCTCTGATCAACGCCTAGGGGAACCAGTGAACTCCAATGCTGACCATAAGAGTTTCAGAAAGTAGGGCTGGAAAGCCCAGCCCTCCGCTCAGAGACCTGTGAAGATCGAGGAGGATGGCGCATATGCTGCCGCAGGATGGAAACCTCGATCAGAGAAGGCTGGGGCAGGTGACTGGGCTTAATTGCAAATTTTAACATTTGGGTGGATTGGAAATTGTTCATTGCCTTTCAGTTCCGGGACATAAAGCGCGCTGGAAGGACACTGAGTCACCAACCACCGCCATGGGCCGGAAGCCACCGCCCTCGCGTCAACTGCAATCTAGAGCGCGGCGCATCCCGTGAGCCCGCGGGGAACTACGACTCCCGGCATGCTCCGCGGCCACCGGAATTAACCCTTCAGGGCTGGGGGCCGCGCTATGCCCCGCCCCCTCCCCAGCCCCAGACACGGACCCCGCAGGGTGAGTTTTTGGGGGCTGAGGAGGGCCATTTTTATATCTCTCCTCTACCTCATCTTTGCCACAGCCAACTGGCTCCCTGCCCCTGCCCCCGCCCCTTGACATCCCAGACTCCCTGGCTATTTAAACAGAGATGGGTGCCCCCATCCGCACACTGTCCTTTGGCCACCGGACATCATGCCTCCCAA